GCGGGCTGAGTCCGAAAAAGGAGTCAGCAAAGGGTGGTGTGATTATCACTGGTTCTTATAGGTTTGGGGATAAGCGGTGGAGTTAAGAGCAGTGTTTTGGGGGCAGGAGGTGGATCTCATAAAGTACATTCTCAAGGGTGAGGAGAATTACAAAGAAACTTCTTAAGGGTGGGGGAGATTATAAAGAACCTTCTTAAGAGTGGGGCAGATTACAAAGTACATTGATCAGGAAGCAAAGTCTATAGGGAGCTATATAATAGAGGCTGCAGATTCATGGCAGATTCTAAAGCACAGCAGTCCCCAACATTTTTGGCACCAGGGACCGGCTTTGTGGAAGACAATTTTTCCACAGGCGGCATGGGATGGGGCGCAGGATGGTAATGGTCTTGGGATGAAACTGTTCCACCACAAATCATCAGGAATTAGATTCTCATAAGGAATATGCAACCTGGATCCCTCGTGTGTGCAATTCACAACAGGGTTCATGCTCCTGTAAGAATCTAATGATGCTGCTGATCTGACAGGAGGCAGAGCTCAGGCAGCAATGCAAGCAATGGGGAGCAGCCAGAAATACAGACGAAGCTTCAATTGTTACCCACCATTCACCTTCTGCTCTGTGGCCCAGTTCCTAACAGGCCACAGACCAGTACATGTCCATGGCCCAGGGGTCAGGGACCCCTGCTGTGGCACATTGCTTAATAGAGGACTGTAGCAGCCATGTGCCCTGACCTTTCCTTTTTTTTTTTTTTTTTTTGAGATGCCAAAAACCCAGAATTTTTTTTTTTTTTTTTTTTTTTAAAGTCAAGGTCTGGCTCTGTTGCCCAGGTTGGAGTGTAGGAGGGCGATCTCAGCTCACTGCAGCCTCAACCTCCCTGGGCTCAGGTGATCCTCCCACCTCAGCCTCCCAAGTAGCTGGGACCACAGGTGCACATCACTGTACCCAGCTAATTTTTGTATTTTTTTTTAAGGGATGGAATTTCACCATGTTGCCTTGGTGGGTCTTGAACTCCTGGGCTCAAGGGATTCACCCACCTAAGCCTCCCACAGTGTTGGGATTATAGGTATGGGCCACCATGCCTGACCCTAGAGACTATTTTTAATACTAGTTTTAGGTTCTCAGAAAAATGGAGAAGATAGAGATTTCCCATATCCCTCTGACCCCATACATGCATAAGCTCCCCATGATCAATATCCCCCCCCAAAGTTGTACATTTGTTAGAACTGATGAACCTATGTTGACATTATCGTCATTGGATTCTCATTATCATCCAAAGTCCATATTTTACATTAGGGTTCACTCTTGGTGCTTTACATTCTATGGGTTCAGACAAGTATATAATAACATGTATTCACCATTATAGTATCATATGGAGTATTTTCACTGCCCTAAAAATCCTTCCGGGCTTTGCCTGTTCATTCCTCTCTTACTCCTAATTCCTGGCAACCACTGATACTTTTGCCTTTTCTAGAATATCATATATTTAGAATCATACAGTAGATAGCCTTTTCAGATAGACTTCTTTCACTTAGTAATATGCACTTAAGTTTTCTCCAGGTCTTTTTTTGGCTTGATAGCTCATTTCTTTTTAGTGCTGAATCATATTTCATTATCTTAATGAACCACAGTTTATTTAGCCATTCACCTACAGAAGGACATTTGGTTGCTTCCAAGTTTTGGCAATTATGGATAAAGCTGCTATCAACATCCATATACAGGTTTTCATGTAGACGTAAGTTTTCAACTCCTTTGTGTAAATACCAAAGAGTGTGTTTGCTGGGTTATATGGCAAAAACATGTTTGCTTTTGTAAGAAACCAACAAAATGTCTTCCAAAGTGGCTGTATGATTTTGCATTCCCACCAGCTGTCACTGCTAATTGGGCAGACCTCCTTTAGAGATGTCGCCAAAGATAGTGTAATGCTCTTCACTGTAGGCATTTATGATCTATACAAGAATAACAGTGGATTCTGGGTCAGTGCCTTTATTTTATCCTGCCAAGTTCAAGAGAAAGGTTTTTTCTTATTCTAAGAGAAGACTGTTATGGTAAAGTAAAAGGAAGAAATATATAATTACTCTTCTATTGAGGAGGGAGAAGAAGGACACACTGTGATGTAAATGGCAGAAATTCAATAATTTAATTCAAACTAAAGAGAACGGGAATGTATTGAATTCAGGAATGGAATGTAACGGGAAACTCCACTGGTGGTCTTCAGGCATGGCTGAATCCCGTGTCTCAAATGATATCTTCAGGAATATGTTCCTCCCATCCCTCAGCTCTGTGTTCCTTGGTGTGGTCTTTACTTTTTCCACTTGGTAATATGAATGTCCTCCAATATCCTCCCCTACTGCCAGAGATACCAAGAAAGGAGAGCTTCTCTGATAGTTCCATCAAAACTCCCAGGGATGACTCTGATTGGTCAGCCTGCATCACATGCCAATTTTCTCGGTCAAGGAAGTGGGACCATGTGATTGACATGAGTATAAGACAATCTGTTCCTGAAAGAAAAGGGTGCTGGGGGAAAAGGCAACAGATGTCCACCACAGCATGTTTTTTCACTTTACTGGTTATTATCTCTTTTTAGACTCCCTCAGCACTGGACAGCTGAGACCACGAAGGACTTGGGACCCTTTCTAGTACTTTTCTCAGGAGATGAATTAAGCTCTATAGCCACAAAGGTAATGTTGTGCTCCATCTTAAGAAGGCTGAATTATTCCTCTTCTTTCATCTTCTTTCACACAGTTTCCTGAGATCCTTCTGCAAGCAGCTTCCAAGATGGCCAGGACCCTGCCCCCTAAATAATTCCTCTGGGCTGTCTTTCAGTCTGTTCGGAACAGCAGTGATAAGATCCCCAGCTCTGACCCTATGCCTGGTGAGTGTTTCCAGGGTATCTGAGCCACTGTTCTTCTCCTTCCCTGCATCTCTCCTTTCTTCAGGTTGCCATGGAGTCGTGGCCCCCTCTTCTGATGACATCTTCAAGTTGGCCGAAGCCAACGCCTGCTGGGCCCTGGAGGACCTGCGGTGCATGGAGGAAGACACATTCATCAGGACCGTGGAACTGCTGGGAGCTGTCCAGGGTTTCAGCCGGCCTCAGCTGATGACCCTGAAGGAGAAAGCAATACAGGTGAAGCCCACCTCAGGGAGGAAACATTAAACCAGTCTAATCTATTTTCTTTTTTTGCCTAAAGGTTTGGGACATGCCATCTTACTGGAGAGAACACCATATCGTCTCCCTGGGGCGCATTGCTCTGGCTCTTAATGAGAGTGAGCTGGAGCAGCTGGACCTCAGCTCCATAGACACTGTGGCTTCCCTAAGCTGGCAAACAGAATGGACCCCGGGACAGGTGGGTGGATGTTTCTGGGTCTTTTAACTATTATGGTTTATCTTTTATTCTTACTATTTTTTAGGCTGAATCCATTTTGCAAGGGTACCTGGATGATTCAGGATACAGTATCCAGGACCTGAAGAGCTTTCATTTGGTAGGACTTGGTGCAACCCTGTGTGCTATAAACATCACTGAAATCCCACTTATAAAGATCTCAGAATTCAGGTAACTAAAATATGAATGTGCAAAATGGCAAATATTATATCCCTCCCTCTTTAACCACTACCAGGGTGGTAGTGGCCAGAATTGGGACCCTGCTCTGCAGCACACATGTCTTAGCCGAGTTTAAGAGGAAGGCTGAAGTTGTGTTTGGGGATCCCACTGAGTGGACCAGTTCTGTCTTGCAGGAGCTTGGGACCATTGCAGGTAAGACTCACCCTGAGCATACCTTTCTCTCTACTAAACCCCCGTGATTCCTTTTTCTCCCCAGCTGGATTAACTAAGGCAGAGCTCCGGATGCTTGACAAGGATTTGATGCCATATTTCCAGCCATCAGCAATAAAATGCCTTCCTGATGAGATATTCAAAGTAGGTGCTCAGTTCTTCAAGGAGAAATGGGAGTGTGAGGGTGCTGCCCCTTTGCCTCCTGCAGGAGCTGTCCGCGGAGCAGATCGCCTCCCTGGGTCCGGAGAACGCCGCGGCGGTGACCCACGCCCAGCGCCGGCGGCTCAGTCCACTGCAGCTGCAGAGCCTCCAGCAGGCGCTAGATGGCGCCAAGACTCACTCCTGGCAGGACGCGCCCGCTAGCGCCGGTCCCACTAGAACCTCATCCTCGCGTTCTCCCGCAGGTGAGCAGAGCCGCCCTCTGCCCCGCGTCCCACATGTGTACTCTTATTTTGTATTTGCTTTTAGGAGCTCTCCAGTCGTGGGGTCTTTGGCTTGGTTGTCCCCTGCTGGTTCTAATGGCCAAGCTCCTGTGGTGAGTGGCCTGAGCACATCGTCCTGTGTTGCACGTTAAATCAATTTAAAAATACATTTTTCAGGTGTCTTCCATTTCCTTGGGACTCAGCTGAATGGATGGCTGTGAAGTTATCATTAAACTCTCAAAATATTCCCTGTTTTTGGTGGAGATGGTGGTGGCTCTTCTGGTTTTAAGTTGCTCTGGGCTTTGGGGAATTGGTTGAAATAAAAAATAAAAGTACATTGGGTAAGTCAGTCACTGATGTGATCCTGGCGGGCTGAGAAAACTCCACCCACTGGCTCGATCCTGCTAGAATGAAGTTACTTCCGGGAATTGCCAGGATGCTTTTAGCCTTAGGTTTAGGAAGTCAGGGCTCAGGGAAGGGGGGCAGCAGTGGTGTTTGCAAACACCTTCTCGAAGACAGCATCACAGCTGCTTGTCAGGGCGTTTCCCTGGTGGCATCCTAGGTGCTTCTGTTCTGCCATCAGCACACCTTGGGTTCTCCTCCTAGTCACCTATCCACAGTAGACATCTCATCTGGAGGTAAGAAAACTGCATGTTTCCGAAAATCTTGGTGTCCCTAAAAGGCGGTGGATTTTACAAAGCGTCATGAGTAGGTGTTGCAGAGGCTGGAGTGTATTTTCAGAGGTCACGTGGTTTTATAGAAAACTAAGACTGCAGTGTGAAAGGTGTGATCCTGTGATCCTGCACGTGTTATTTAATGTCTGACTTGGTTTTCCTTCATCCTGGCAGGGAAGTAGCAGCAAATGGGTGCTCCTCAGGTACAGAACATTAATTTTTTTTGTTTTTGTTTTTGAGATGGAGCCTCACTCTGTCACCCAGGCTGGAGTGCAGTGG